CTGATTGGTGCATTTTTACAGAGTGCTGATTGGTGTGTTTACAAACCTTTAGCTAGACACAGAGCGCTGATTGATGCTTTTACAATCCTTTAGCTAGACAGAAAAGTTCTCCAAGTCCCCACCAATTAGCTGGACACAGAGCACTGATTGGTGTATTTTCACAGAGTGCTGATTGGTGTGTTTACAAACCTTTAGCTAGACACAGAGCGTAGACACAGAGCGCTGATTGATGCTTTTACAATCCTTTAGCTAGACAGAAAAGTTCTCCAAGTCCCCATCAGACCCAGAAGCCCAGCCAGCTTCACCTCTCAGTAGCTTACAGAAGAGGACCCCGCTGCCACAGCACAATACCACAAAGAAAGTCATGCGCTCCTCAGCAGGAAGCCCCCTTCTCCGGGACAGGGACTTTGTTTCCTTCTCAGCTCTATTGCCAGCACCTAGAACTGTGCCCACCTGTCAGATCTGTTATCAGATGGGAACGTGGCAGATTTGTTGAATGAATGAAGGAATGAATGAACTATGTGACACTCAAACTTAGCCACCAAACTTAAACTAGAAAAACTGGGTTGTGGTCCCTGATGGACCGTTGGTGCCTTCTTCCTTTGCTGGACGGTGATCTGTGGCTGTTTCTCCGGTGTGTTCGCAGTGGTTGCCTGGCTTGGTAACAAACACTCTTCAGAGCCACAGCCTGTGCTCGGGCTCCTCGCCGCCTCCCAGGCCCTGCGATCTCTTTGCATCCCAGGAGGTCCCGGTTGGTTGCAGTCCTCCTGGGTGACTCAGGAACCAGCCTCTCCTGAAGCACACAGCCTAGGGAGTTCCTGGGGCCAGAGACATCTCCAAGGGAAGGTCAAGGGCCTGGAGGATGTGCGGACCTGACGACAGATGCCCCGCACGCTGGCCGGGACCGGGAAGGGCGGTCAAGTGTGGAAAGGGTCTGGCGGCTGCCAGGCCTGGCAGAGTGGAGCGGGGCGGGGCGCAGCGGGGCGGGGCGGGCCTGGAGCTGCACCCGCTTCTGGGTGGACGCACTTGGCGAGCGGCGCGGGATGCAGACGGCTGCGAGGCGCTGGGCACAGGTCAGACGTCAGTACCCGCAGGGGGCTTGAAAGAAAGATGAATTCAATCATCTATTTCTGCCAGGAAGAAAAGCAGGAGGAAGGAATCAGATGCACAGTTTGTCCTCTGGGGACCTCTGCCTTGATCCTCAATAAATCTCCTTTTAGATGTCACCTGCAGCAATTCCCACAGTTCACAATGATCTCCATGGCTTCCGTTGGCCTTATGGTGAGCTCTGCCAAGATCTGTATTCTTGGGCAAGACAGAATCCTTCTGAATCTCAGTCTCTTCCTCTATAAATGGAAATAATTTTGCTCTGCACAAATCACAATTAGCATGTTTGTGGGAAGTCAAACTGTGAAACTCAGCATAACTGAAAAGCAATGTACCACTGTTGCTTATGTGAAAACTCTTGTAAAGCTGTCAGGCACCATGCACCATCTAAGTACAGCAGTGTTAGGTATGAGCCCATCAGTGATTAGAGGGGATGTGGGGTGGAGAGCGGGTCTCTGAGCAGTGGATCTCCTGGCTTTGGGGAAGCTGGCTCGTTGGCCATGCCAGGAGCTGAACCTGAAGGTACTCTGTGTGTCCTCTCAACTCCACGGGCCCCACATTCGCATTTTTTCCAATTCCCTCTGGTTTCCATTTGCTTCCTCCCTCTAGCCCCCTGGCCATGTCCGATCTCAACACGAAGTTTCTGAGCTTTTCTCATTTTGTTCACCATCTCCAGAACATCTCTGCTTCTTTTACTTTTCAAAGAATTTAAACTTGAACTCTGCTCACTCCTGCCCATCACCAACCTGAGCTCAGAGTTGCTGAGAAGGGAAAGCACCCTCATAAGGAAGCTCCTCCTTTCCTTACATCATTAGACTTGATCACAGACAGCATCTCCATCTCCACACTACTCTGGCCAGGTTGTGCCTCAGTCAATTACACAACTGTGTCTTAGTAGCCTTGGTAGGGCCCAAATCAGGATATTCTCTGGGAAGATTCACTTGATACTAAGCCCAGCATAATCTCACTGCATCTAAAATAGAAAATTCTAGACCCACCCCTCCACATCTTCTTATTGATCCCAATATGTGACCCATTTACCATGTGCTAAAATCTCTACCTACTGCTGATTCTCAGATCAGATGGTAACCCAGATTTACCATGGTCCAAACTCTGACATCTGATCAGGGGCATGTCATTCTGGTTCAGGCTGTCAGCCCTGAGCAGGTGAGTCAGTTTGCATCACCCTAAGTGCAGGTTGCCAGGACAACCGTGAGGCTGCATAAAAAGAACCTATGACAGGATGCACATGAGAGAGACAAGTGGCTTCACATTGAAGAAGGGGAGGAGTGCGCCATTGGTTTTCCATCCTCCAGATGCACTGAGTAAGCTCCTACCTAACCTGTGTCCCCTCCTTCTTTGAAACACTTCCCATCCTTTTAAGCCTTGGTAGGAAGGAGAGCCATCTGGAAGCCCAGAATCCTATGGAATGCTAAGTCTCCCTTCTCCTTACCCCTTAGTGTTGGAATTCTGGATACCCAAAGTCTTGGATTTGACCTTTGTGCACAGTGACTGCAAAGAAGCATATTCATATTCACAAAAATGAGCCTTAGATAAGACTTTCCTCCTCTCGTGGGGGCTCCAGGAAACTGAAAAGCCAAGCTTGTTACCAATGCTTGCCCTTCCTTAAGTACATTATTAAATACATCCCCAATAGTTAAAAGGACTCCTAGACACCCAGGCCATTCTCCCTCCTTCTAACCCTCATCTCCTCGGCCTACGAAAGCCCAGCTGTGTGATCCGGGGATTGGTTTCCCCTGTCTTCCCCATCCCAGCATCCTTCCAGGAAATAGCCAGTCTCCCTCTCTGCTCTCAGAAGGCAAGTTTCCTTATCACCTGTGAATCACAAACCCACAGAGTGGCCAAACGTAGCCGAGCTGATGCAAGACCCTGGCAAGGGGAAAGCTGCAGGTGTGTTTGTGCTGGGAAGAACTGTGACCCTCACCTCACAGACACCTCCTCTCCTGATTCTTGGAAGGGTATAAGGACAGGCCTTCCACCACCAGTCAGGCACACTCTACCACCATGAATCCATTCCTGATCCTTGCCTTTGTGGGAGCTGCTGGCGAGTTTCATGACCTGCCTCAGGCCCCACCCACTTGCCTTCTCCCTTCCTATTTCCACTCCAGTTGCTGTCCCCTTTGACGATGATGACAAGATTGTTGGGGGCTACACCTGTGAGGAGAATTCTCTCCCCTACCAGGTGTCCCTGAATTCTGGCTCCCACTTCTGCGGTGGCTCCCTCATCAGCGAACAGTGGGTGGTATCAGCAGCTCACTGCTACAAGACGTAAGTGTGGGGCCCCTGACTGCAAAGCTCCCAAGGTCTTCACCATGCCTGCCCTGCCCATCAGCCGCATCCAGGTGAGACTGGGAGAGCACAACATCAAAGTCCTGGAGGGGAATGAGCAGTTCATCAATGCGGCCAAGATCATCCGCCACCCTAAATACAACAGGGACACTCTGGACAATGACATCATGCTGATCAAACTCTCCTCACCTGCCGTCATCAATGCCCGCGTGTCCACCATCTCTCTGCCCACCACCCCTCCAGCTGCTGGCACTGAGTGCCTCATCTCCGGCTGGGGCAACACTCTGAGCTTTGGTGGTGAGTGGGACCCTTTGTCCTTCTACTTCCCCTACTTTCTTTGATCTCTTCCTGATCCTCACAGCTGACTACCCAGACGAGCTGAAGTGCCTGGATGCTCCGGTGCTGACCCAGGCTGAGTGTAAAGCCTCCTACCCTGGAAAGATTACCAACAGCATGTTCTGTGTGGGCTTCCTTGAGGGAGGCAAGGATTCCTGCCAGGTGATTTGACCCTTTCCCATGCTGAGGCTCCCTCTTTATACAACTTGTCCCTTCTTCTCCCCAGCGTGACTCTGGTGGCCCTGTGGTCTGCAACGGACAGCTCCAAGGAGTTGTCTCCTGGGGCCATGGCTGTGCCTGGAAGAACAGGCCTGGAGTCTACACCAAGGTCTACAACTATGTGGACTGGATTAAGGACACCATCGCTGCCAACAGCTAAAGCCCCCGGTCCCTCTGCAGTCTCTATACCAATAAAGTGGCCCTGCTCTCACTCTGTGTCTGTGCCGGCTCCCTCACACTCCT